GAAGGAAGTCCAGAGTTAAGAAACAGGATGAGCAAAGACACTGAGGTCTTAAGCCTCAATAAATTTTAGGTAAGTTTCATCGTAGTAGAATAAGGGCTGTCTCACTCCGAGACTTTTGCACACTTTTGCTCCCTCGGACTGCTTGTCCTGGACACCGTGTAACCTCCCCCTGGGCGCCTCACCAGACTTCTCCAGGCCAAGGGAAGGACCACCTCTTGGGTTTCCATGGCTCCCTCTCTAACCACCCCCTTCTCAGGACACCTATGACACGACTATTTGACTTCTTTGCCTCCGAGCCCCCACCCCCAACGTTTCTGGTCTTGAGAGAACGGGCTGGGCGCATCCGTGTATCTCTAGCCTGAGCACCTGGAGCGTCCTCTCCTTTTCTTCTTAAGGCAAAAGCCTACTCATTCTTCCAGCTTCAGCTGGAATGTCAGGCTCTCCACGCACTCATGGCCCTCCCTTCCGCCCTCTCCACATACACAGGGCAGGGAAGCTGTGTCTGATTCCTCTTTCGGACTCCGGGGACTGACATATCATAAGCGCTCAATAAATGCTAGCGGAATGAATGGAAACGTTCCGACCCGAGGCAGCGGATCACTCCAGGCTTCTCCTCAAAGCGAGCACACCTCAGTCCAGGGAGGGCGCAGGAGCTGGGGCTGCTGCGGTGAACCAACCCCAACCCCGACCCCGACGCCGATCCCGGCCCCAGAGCGCCTCCTAGGCGACCCCTGGCCCCACCCACGCCGGAGCCGGCCCGCGCCCATCCCCACGCCCCAACCCGCACCACGCAACATCGCCCTAGCGCCTTTCGGGGCGTCGCCGCGCAGGTTGCGCCGCCTCCGATTGGCCAAACGCGGCATAGCGCCATCTCGGCCTACCGCGCGGTGCGCGCCCTCATTGGCCGGCGGCGGCAGGAGCAGGGGTAGGGGGCGGGGCAGCACGCGGGGCGCGCGGTATGGGCGGACTCGCGCCTGAGCCCCGCCCCCGGTCCCTCGTCTGGGCCGAGCCCGCCCAGCTGGCTGAGACGCGTGGAGCCTGGCGGCGAGTGGGGGCGTGCGACGGTTACTCTGGTTACTGGGGCCGCGCCGCGCTGGCGAGAGCCGCCGCCCGCGAGGGATGCTGGTGAGGAAGCCGTCGGGAGCCGCCGCCGCCATCTGAGGGAGGTACCCTGGAAACCACCTTTTATCGGTGGGGAAGTGCAGTCGCGGTGGGCGGCTCTGGGGGCCAGCGAAACGGGAGGCCTCTAAATCTTTAGGTTGGGGCTGCATTGCCCTGGAGCCGCACTCTTGAGTCCGAGGCCATCTTTTGTTGGAGAAGGCGTCGGCGTTGGCGTTTTCCCGAGGTTGGGCTGTACAGTGTCTCCGTCCGCGGAAAAAGAAGCCTCTGAACCCGCGCCGGCCCGCAGCCCCCGTGCCTTCCGGCCGCTGCTCGCCGTCGCCAGAGGCTAGGCCACGTTTCCCCCAGTGCCGAGGTGTTTCTGTGACCCTCCCTCCACTCCCATTCCCTTCTGAAAGGGCACCTGCTCTTGGTGAGAAAAGAAATTATAGCACGAAGAGCCAGTATCAGAAGAGTATCCATCACCCGCAGCAACCGCTCAGGGAACACCATCAAAAAAGAAAAAAAGGGAATATCTGGATTTCCTGGGCGAGGAGGAGCGAGTCTGCTCGGGAGCTGTTCCAGCAGGCGATTTTTAAATACTGCTTTCTACGCCCTATACAACTTGGCTTCACATACTTTTACACTAACTTTATATGATTTTTAAAAACTGGTCTGATCGGACTTCTCGTCCTGGGACACTGTTTACTGGAGTCTGGCCGGCTCTCCGTGCTCCTCTTGGTACCTCATTTTGGGGAGAACCTTAAACCCACTCGAGCAGATAATCTCCGCCTTGACCGGTGCCACCAAAGAAGCCTTGGAACCATGTGGACTTTTCTGGGCATTGCCACTTTCACCTATTTTTATAAGAAGTTCGGGGACTTCATCACTTTGGCCAACAGGGAGGTCCTGTTGTGCGTGCTGGTGTTCCTCTCGCTGGGCCTGGTGCTCTCCTACCGCTGTCGCCACCGAAACGGGGGTCTCCTCGGGCGCCAGCAGAGCGGCTCCCAGTTCGCCCTCTTCTCGGATATTCTCTCAGGCCTGCCTTTCATTGGCTTCTTCTGGGCCAAATCCCCCCCTGAATCAGAAAATAAGGAGCAGCTCGAGGCCAGGAGGGTAGGTTGATTTCAAAGCGGGCAGATGAATGTCTTATTTAGGAGTAGGATTGGGTTCACTCAAATATAAGTTTTATTTGAATTGCAAAAGGCGGCAGGTTAGATGCTTGTATACATTCTCATGTATTTTTTATTTTAAACTCTGCTGTGCCTTGGTTACATCTTTGACCTTCTTAAGAATGAGTGAAGACATTTGTTTCATTTAGCATTGGTTGAGCCTCAGATGGAGGTTGGATATTTGATTATGAAAGATGGAACGAAATGTTAGAATTTCATTTTGAAGGAGAAGAACAACCACTTTCCATGATGAAAAAGTTTTTAAAAAGTTCTTGGGTAAGGATTGGATTTGTGCCTGAGGAAGAAAGAAACGTGCTGCGGGTAAGTCCACTGCTTGTAAGAAGTGACAGCTGGATACCTAGTTTACCTTTTTTTTTTTAAACAGCGCAGAAAAGGAACCAATATTTCAGAAACAAGCTTAATAGGAACAGCTGCCTGTACATCAACATCTTCTCAGAATGACCCAGAAGTTATCATCGTGGGAGCTGGCGTGCTTGGCTCTGCTTTGGCAGCTGTGCTTTCCAGAGATGGAAGAAAGGTGACAGTCATTGAGAGAGACTTAAAAGAGCCTGACAGAATAGTTGGAGAATTCCTGCAGCCGGGTGGTTATCATGTTCTCAAAGACCTTGGTCTTGGAGGTAGGTTCATATTGATTTTCAGGAGAGTTACGAATTGATTGTTTTGAACTCGATTGCTTTGCAGATACAGTGGAAGGTCTTGATGCCCAGGTTGTAAATGGTTACATGATTCATGATCAGGAAAGCAAATCAGAGGTTCAGATTCCTTACCCTCTGTCAGAAAACAATCAAGTGCAGAGTGGAAGAGCTTTCCATCACGGAAGATTCATCATGAGTCTCCGGAAAGCAGCTATGGCAGAGCCCAAGTAAGACCACAGTTTCAAATATATAATTACTAGCTTTAGAAATGTATTTTTTTTTATTCTTTAGTGCAAAGTTTATTGAAGGTGTTGTGTTACAGTTATTAGAGGAAGATGATGTTGTGATGGGAGTTCAGTACAAGGATAAAGAGACTGGAGATATCAAGGTGAGAAATACCAAATGTCACCTCTTCCTAAGACTAAACTGAGTAGTCTTCATTTCTGTTATAGGAACTCCATGCTCCACTGACTGTTGTTGCAGATGGGCTTTTCTCCAAGTTCAGGAAAAGCCTGGTCTCCAATAAAGTTTCTGTATCATCTCATTTTGTTGGCTTTCTTATGAAGGTACTGTAGGAGTGTGTTATTGTAATTTCAATTTATTAAAACATTTTCTTTTTATTTGTTTTAGAATGCACCACAGTTTAAAGCAAATCATGCTGAACTTATTTTAGCTAACCCGAGTCCAGTTCTCATCTACCAGATTTCATCCAGTGAAACTCGAGTACTTGTTGACATTAGAGGAGAAATGCCAAGGAATTTAAGAGAATACATGGTTGAAAAAATTTACCCACAAATACCTGGTAAGAAATAGCATCTTCAGTTCTTACAAAGGCCATTTCTTTGGGTTGGTGGGATTTATTGCAGATCACCTGAAAGAACCATTCTTAGAAGCCACTGACAATTCTCATCTGAGGTCCATGCCAGCAAGCTTCCTTCCTCCTTCATCAGTGAAGAAACGAGGTATTATTTTTTGGGCTTATTTTATAAAGGAATAAAATAAAATCTTCATTACCTCTCTTCATAGGTGTTCTTCTTTTGGGAGACGCATATAATATGAGGCATCCACTTACTGGTGGAGGAATGACTGTTGCTTTTAAAGATATAAAACTATGGAGAAAACTGCTAAAGGGTATCCCTGACCTTTATGATGATGCAGCTATTTTCGAGGTAAGATCAATTATTTTGACAAAAATGTCTCAACCATATAATAAATGAGCTATTTCTTTTTTAGGCCAAAAAATCATTTTACTGGGCAAGAAAAACATCTCATTCCTTTGTCGTGAATATCCTTGCTCAGGCTCTTTATGAATTATTTTCTGCCACAGATGGTAAGTGTAGACACTTTTTAGTGAATATTACTACATATTTGATTATTTTACAATTTTATTTTAGATTCCCTGCATCAACTAAGAAAAGCCTGTTTTCTTTATTTCAAACTTGGTGGCGAATGTGTTGCGGGTCCTGTTGGGCTGCTTTCTGTGTAAGTTGTGATGGCACAGAGGATACAAACCTGTCTTACCAATATGTATTTTTTTCTATTACAGATTGTCTCCTAACCCTCTAGTTTTAATTGGACACTTCTTTGCTGTTGCAATCTATGCCGTGTATTTTTGCTTTAAGTCAGAACCTTGGATTACAAAACCTCGAGCCCTTCTCAGTAGTGGTGCTGTATTGTACAAAGCGTGTTCTGTAATATTTCCTCTAATTTACTCAGAAATGAAGTATATGGTTCATTAAGCTTAAAGGGGAACCATTTGTGAATGAATATTTGGAACTTACCAAGTCCTAAGAGACTTTTGGAAGAGGATATATATAGCATAGTACCATACCACTTATAAAGTGGAAACTCTTGGACCAAGATTTGGATTAATTTGTTTTTGAAGTTTTTTGTATATAAATATGTAAATACATGCTTTAATTTGCAATTTAAAATGAAGGGGTTAAATAAGTTAGACATTTAAAAGAAATGATTGTTACCATAAATTAGTGCTAATGCTGAGGAGAACTACAGTTTTTCTTTTGAATTTAGTATTTGAGATGAGTTGTTGGGACATGCAAATAAAATGAAGAATGAACTTTCGTGTCTTTTTGTTTCTTGTTGTGGGCT